AGCCACTGTGCCAGCCAATTTTTTTATTTTTTGTAGAGACTGGATCTCACTTTGTTCCCCAGGCTGGTCTTGAACTCCAAGGCTTAAGTGATCCTCCTGCCTTGGCCTCACAAAATGCTGGGATTATAGGAGAGAGCCACTACACGCAGCTATGTGTTCCTGAATTTGCCAACCTCTCCCTTTGACTCTCAGGACCCAAATTCTTGGCTCTCCAATCAGGTATGTCCTCTTCCCATTCCTGCACCCCTGCCCTTGCCATTCTGGTAAATAGAAATAGGTCACGTTCTACTGAGAGGCCTCTGGAGAGTGGCAAGGCCTGCCCTACTCCCTGCCTTCCCCACAGGCTTAACTGAAGGGACCCATGATAAACCCCCAAGGGCCAAGATTTCCTCACAATTTACTTTCCATAGTCTGCATTAAGAACAAAGTTAGAGTTTTGTTTTGCATTTTCCAAAGAAAAATGCTGTTGTAATATGTAATATTCTTTTACAAATTGTTCACTCATGCGGGGAATACTGCTACACGCCCTTCCTTTCTCTCCCTTTTTCCTCCTCCCTTCCCCTGCTTTCCTTGGGCACATTTCTTGTATCTTACTTTCCCCAGGTCAGAAGCAGGCTGTTGGAGGGCCCAGTTGGCAACTTCTCCACCTGAGAGGCCCCAGAGCCTGCCCAGGGTGGACAGCAGTTAATGTTTAATGAGTGAGTGAATGAATACATTTTAAAAGGTATGAAGGCCAGGCCTGGTGCCTCACGCCTGTAATCCTAGCACTTCAGGAGGCCCAGGTGGGCAGATCACTTGAGCCTAGGAGTTCGAGACCAGCCTGGGCAGCAATAGGGAGTCCCCTGACTCTACAGATAATTTTTTTTTTGAGACGGATTCTTGCACTGTTGCCTGGGCTGGAGTGCAATGGCATGATCTCAGCTCACTGCAAACTCTGCCTCCCGGGTTCAAGTGATTCTCCTGCCTCAGCCTCCTGAGTAGCTGGGATTACAGGTGCACACCACCACACCTGGCTAATTTTTTTTTTTTTTTTTTTAAGACAGAGTCTCACTCTGTCGCCCAGGCTGGAGTCCAGTGGCACGATCTCGGCTCACTGCAAGCGTTGCCTCCCGACATCCGGCTAATTTTTTTTGTCACCATTTATGGAGCATCTATTGGCTACCAGGCCTTGGCTACAGGAACTGCCATGTGGCGTCAGAACCCTGAAGAAGTTCCCAGTGTGATTCACTGGATGGGGTGGGAAGAATCTTCGCCCAGGCTGGCTCACTGCAAGCTCCACCTCCTGGGTTCACACCATTCTCCTGCCTCAGCCTCCTGAGTAGCTGGGATTACGGGCGCCCGCCACCACGCCCGGCTAATTTTTTTGTATTTTTAGTAGAGACGGGGTTTCACCGAGTTGTCCTGCGTTTGCATGAGGTTTGTTTCACAGCAAAGTAGTTACGCTTGCAAACTCTAAACTCCTGGGATCAGACATTTGGGCTGAATTGT